CTGTGGGAGGAGTAGGGTAGGAGGGCTTCTGAACTGGGGTTAGTGTCACACTGTGTAACTGATAATTTAAACTGCTGAAAATGAGACCACACTTAAAGATACAGGTCCCTTTAAAAGGAAGGCGGATGTTAAAAGCAATTTGCATTTTACCTAAAATGGGCTGCTTCTCCCTGTACCCTCTCCAAATACAGCCAGACTTTCTGTAGAAACATTTTAATCATGGGCACCCTTCCCCCGAAAAATCCACTCACTACCAGTACACACGACCTTCTGAGTTTAATGGACCTACGGAGGCCCATCCCTGGGCTCTCTGGGCTAGGTTAATCCCAGGTTAGGCCCCAAGCTCAGAGGTAGCAACGTTCCCAGCTCAACGACGCAGGAAGACCACGCCTCTAAATGTTCTGCAACCTCGTCCATTTCAGAATTTTCCGGGGTTCTGGGTAAACTGGCCTCACCAAGGATTCTGCCCCGTCTTGTTGCTCCCGTTTTTAAACACAGACCGGTGTGTGGGAGAGGCCATTATTTTTCCGGAACACTGTGCTCCTGGAGCAGATAGGGACACGCAGAGTGGCTTTACCGCAGCGCCAGCTTCAGCCTTACCCGGCTCCTCCTCCAGGCCACCGCCTCCTCCTCGCGCCCAACCCGCCTTCCCTGCTCACCCCCGGCCCGCTCCTCCCCTTTGCTCTCAGCGCGGACTCGGCCACTCACTACCGGCGCCGTGTTCCACCCGCCCACCGCATGGCCCCGTCCCTATGTCGCTGGTCTCGCCCCCTTCCAGGAGGGCCCAATGAGCGTTCACATGCGCCACAAGGCCCCGCCCCGCACCGCGCAGCCCCGCCCACAGGCTGAGTTAACCAATTCGCGGCCCCGGGCCCCGCCCCGCCCGCAGGCCCCGCCCCGGCGCCCGGCCCCACGCGCCCGCCTCCCTCCGGGGCGTTGCCGCCGCCGCGCCTCAGCAGCCCGCGCGGAGCCAGATGCCGCCCCCTCCGCCGGTCCCTCCCCCGGCGGCCTGGCGCCTCCCTCCCTCCCCACCGCGGTGACTCTCGGAGCGGGAGGCGGAGGCTGAGGCGGCCGCTCCTGCTGCTGCTACTGCCGCCGCCGCAGCGGCTGCTCGGGCTGAGCACGCCCCGGAACAGGCCGCCGCGCGCTGCGCGCCGGACCCGCTGCCCCTGCCGGCCCGGCCGGGTCGGGCGGCCCAGGTAAGCGCCGAGGCCGGGCCGCGCCTGCACCGCAAGTATCATGATCTCTGCAATTGACTTTCAGATGGTTCAGGAAAAGCAGCAGTGTGCGTGTACCTTGACATATACCCACAGCACAGAGCCATAAAACATATATAGCAAAATGTGAACAGTGGGACTCCAGGAGCAAGGTATGTGGATGTTCTTGTACTGTTCTTTTAGCTTTTCTTCTGTCCTTGTCCCCCCACTGTGCAGAGAGAAAACCTCCACCAGCACGTCCCCTTGGTTAGAACAGTAGAGCCTGAAGACATAGCCCAGGATCTTCAGTGTTCTGGGGCAGCCAAGGAAACTTCCTCAGGCTCCACATGCCTTCCTGTTTGCATTGTTTTCAGCTGAATTTCAAGAGGCTGTCAGAGCAGGCCTGCCAGGTACTCTTGCCTCTGTAAAAAGGTGGGTTTCATCCATAAAATGGGAATAATTCCTACCTTGCAGGCTTGTGAGGGCTGACTGACTCTGCCACTCTGTGCCTGGACTTAGAAAATGCTGTGGTGACAACAGTAATTATTCTTCGGTAGCATCACCTGGCTTCAGGGAGCAGGAAGGAGCTTTGCATCAGGTTTGAATTGGGGTTGGTGACCTCAAGACACATTCCCCATCCCAGGCTTATCCCCTAAGAATGGGGCTGTGGCCTGCAAATGCCATGCCTCACTAGGAGGCCTGTTTTGTCCTAGCTCTGCTGGTGGAGTGCGGTTCGGGAATACCGAGCGTGGCTGTGGATGGAGGAGGCTGCAACGTGGAATATATTAATTAAGGCGGTTGCTCCTGAGGCCTGAGAGTCTGGGAGGTTGTTGCAGTTTAATTACTGAGAGTGGAGCGTGTGGAAATTCCCTCTGGCACTCCCTTTTTTGATGTCGCTAGAGGACCTGAGGTGCTACCTTGTGTGGGACTCTAGCAGGAGCTGCGGCAGGCCTCTGCCCCCCGTCCCCCTCGCTGGCTCAGAGTGACTTTTTACCCAGGTACTTGTATACTGGAGAGCAACAGGGCAGAGCGGTTGAGACCTTGAACAATCTGGGTTCCATCCTGCTCCGATGTGGACTAGCTGGGCCATGACAGGTGAGTTATGTCACCTCTGTGCACCATGGCATGCAAGATTCTGCCCCTCTTCTCCCTCTTGCAGGGACCGACAGACTTGACAACGGTGACAGCACTGGGTGAGTACTGAGTTCCAGGAGGACCATGAGGACCTCCCACAACCTGTGTTCTGTGTTTCTGCAGGGCGGCACCTTCCTACTTCTGCCCAGCCACAGCCCTCCCCTCACAGTTGAGCACCTGTTTGCCTGAAGTTAATTTCCAGAAGCAGGTAAGGCCCCCAGGGGAAGGACTCTGTAATGTCTTCCCTTTTGATGCTGTTGCTTGCTCTGCAGGAGTCCCCAGAGCCAGGCAGGGGGATGAACCGCGAGGGAGCTCCCGGGAAGAGTCCGGAGGAGATGTACATTCAGCAGAAGGTCCGAGTGCTGCTCATGCTGCGGAAGATGGGATCAAACGTGAGTGCCTGTGGGGTGTCAGGCAGCGGGCCCTGCCCCTCACCACAGCTCTCTCACCCTGCAGCTGACAGCCAGCGAGGAGGAGTTCCTGCGCACCTATGCAGGGGTGGTCAACAGCCAGCTCAGCCAGCTGCCTCCGCACTCCATCGACCAGGGTGAGTTGGCGGCAGAGGGGCTGGGGCAGTGGCCCATCAGCGATCCTTGTCGCCTTATCTGCAGGTGCAGAGGACGTGGTGATGGCGTTTTCCAGGTCGGAGACGGAAGACCGGAGGCAGTAGCTGCAAAGCCCTTGGAACACCCTGGATGCTGTTGAGGGCCAAGAGATCTGTGTGGCTCCTGGGCCGGCTGAGTGGCAGCAGCCCCCCTTGCCCCACCTCCCCCTTCCCCTACCCAACCCTGCCCTGCCCCACCCCACCTCACAGCTACTCAGTGGGGCTGGCATCAAGGGAGACACCAGTGGTGCGTTTATAATTGGCTTAAAGGGATGGACTTGTGATTGGCTGCAGGAAGAAACTTTTTTATTTTTTAAATCTTGACCAACAGAAACCTTTTATTTTTATTTCTGACTCTTATTTTTTAAAAAATTTGCGCCTCGGTATCTGGCTTCCCTGGAAGCTCTCCGAGCTCTGGTGCTTTAGTTAGGTCATTTTTTTAGAAATGTGAAGAGGTCTGATTGGCTGCTTAAACTGGAAAGGATCTGTGATTGGCTGGTTAATGGGAAACGGTTTTTTTCTTTGGCTGCAGGTGTTCTGCTGATATCAACAGCTTCCCTATTTTGAATGCAGAAAACAGGGTCTGGGACATTAGTCGTTATATTTGACTTGAAAAGAAAGAAACCAAGTGCGCTTTGCAATATTTATTACACAAAGAACTTGCTGCTGCCTTCACATTTGGGGTTTGTGTTTGATTGGCTTTCGATGCGTGTGTTTGGTTTCCCATTGGTTCACCTGTGACTCCTGTTGCCATGGATTCACCCCCCTCTGCTGCCGGCTCTGGGCCTGAGGGTCCACCTGGAGAGTACATTTGCTTTAATGAGTGCACCTGCCTCCACCAGCAAGGGGACCCCGAGAACCCTGAGCAGGGTCCACAGCTGGAAAGTTGGGCCCCTGAGGAGCTTTGTGTCGTCTTGAACGAGCAGCCCAGGGCCTAGAGGTAACCGTTAGGCGGGATTTATGTGCACTGCCTGCATGAGCTGGCAACCAGCCAGCGTCCCTTGGTGAGAAAGGGATTGCTGAGGCACCGTCCAGGCCCCACCGGCCAGGCCGCGCCCAGCAGAGGCGTACTACCCAGCTCTGTCCTCTTGGCCATCCTTCTGTGTACCACTTCCTGAGGCCTCATTTTGGGGGTCATCTTGGAAAGGGGAGGAGCTTCTCCCAGTGTGAGACCCCAAAGACTCTGGAGGTCATCTGGCGGAGGTCTCTGGGAGCCCAGAACCCACATAAAAGCCCCAGCTTGGCTCACAAGGCCCAGGAGACCTCCAGCTAAACACCAACCCCTGACCTACCCCAGCCAGGCTCCTACCTGTCTGCTGCCAGCACAGTAGGTCCCGGCCAGCTCTGGAGTTCTCTCATCGGAGGCCCATGCCCTCCACTCCACTGCCTTTGGAAGGGTCTCTCTCCAGGTCAGCCTGGAAGGGACAGTATCGTTTGTTTATGAAATGCCACTGGGACAGCTGGCTGGGCCTTCACCAAGCAAGTCCCTTCAGACTGGCCCTTAAGCCAAACTCAGGCCCAGAATTGCAGTTCAGAATGGCAGTCCTGGAGGCAGGGGGTGAGGGGCAGGTCTAGTGTTCCTGCACCAAACCTAAGTCCTTCCACCTGCCACCCCCTTCCCTGGGAGGGAGGTGGTCCTCCTATCTCCCTGGCTCACTGGCAGGTGTGGGATCTGGGGAGAGCGGCTGGAGAAAGATGCAGTCCTCAGGAAGGGGGCCGCCACCCTCCCCTATGCTGGTAGATGCTGAGGCCCCTAGGTGCCCAGGGCCAGTGGGACCCTCTCAGAACCAAATCTTTCCCCTTTCTCGGGGCTTGGGGCTCGGGCCGTAGGGGCTCCTGAGTGTCATGAAGTGCACAGGAGCCAAATGACCGAGCCCTGGAGAGCCCCATGGTGGGTAGGTGGTTCGTGCTGTGCTCTGGCACCATCAGCCTGTTCCAGAAGGAGGATTCGAGCATCAGGCTAAGACCCTGTGTCCTCCACCATGCACTCACCCCTAGCCCTGGTTAGCTGACAGTCAGCTGTGGGGAACACAGCTACAACCCTACCCTGGCAGGGACCTGAGAGCATCTCAGGAGGGGCAGCGCATGTGTGCATGTGCTGTGTGAGTGAGCACACCCGTGTGCACACTCATACACATGTGCACACACACGCACTCTCCCCGCTCAGGGGCCTGGAGGTCTGGCTGAGCCCCTGGGGAAAGGTGAGTTCTTTCATCTCCCTCCTCCAGGTCGGAGTGCCTGGAGTCAGGTGTCGAGGCCACATTGCTGGCTGCCCCCTCTTTGTAGCTCCTATAAAGGGCCCACACCTGGTGGATACCTGGTTGAGTGTGTGGTCTCTGCCCCAGCCTGTCCTTGTCACGATCACAGGCCTTGCTTTTGTAACAATGATGACCCCGGCCTGTCTCATCTTCTGAAGAGGAAAAGTCAAAGTGTTGCTGTGGCTCCATATTTCAACTAAAAATATATCTGTTGGAGAAAGAAATTAACAATAAAGAATTTTCATAGGTTCGTGTGTGAGCTGAGCTGGTTTCTCCCTCGGA